ACAGCCACTGTGATGAGTGGGGTTCATGACAGCAGGCTCAGAGGTGACATTCATGTCCAAAGTCACATAAACCCTAGATGATAATCAGGAATTAAATACAAATCAGCTCACCTTCCCCAGAATCAGATTATAGATTACAATGAAACATATATATATATATTTCTCTTTATCCCCTCTATTTCTCCTTTTTAGACAGGATCTTGCTCTGTCGCCCAGGCTGGAAGGCCAAGGGGTGATCATAGCTCCCTGAAGCCTCCGCCTCCCGGGCCCAAGTGATCCTCCCACCTCAGCCTCCTGAGTAGCTGGGACCACAGGCATGAGCCTCCATGCCCAGCTCACTTTTTTCTTTTCTGTAGAAACAGGGTCACAGTCTGTTTCCCAGGACTGTCTGAAGCTCCTGGCCTCAAGCCATCACCCGCCACAGCCTCCTGAAGTACTGGGATTCCAGGCATGAGCCACCACGGTAGACCCTGCATTTCTCTGTGCTCACTGCTACACGCAGCTCAGCCTGGACTACACAGCCAGGTGTCAGGTGCGTCTCTGCTGATCTGAGTCTGCCTGCAGCATGGACCTGGGTCTTCCCTGAAGCATCTCCAGGGCTGGAGAGACGACTGCCATGGTAAGGACCCCGTAACGCTGAACTGATGGACGAGCTGAAGGAGGGAGGGAGACCCCATGGGGAGGCTCTGAGAGGGAGGAGGAGCCCACGGTCACCCTCGCCTGAAAGGGGCTGACTCAGGAAGGCACCAGGTCTATTTGCGGCTGTGTCCCCGTCCTCAGTGAGATAAAGATAAATCAGGCAGACAGTGGCCCGGGGGCAGGGAGACCCCATTTCTCTCTGAAATGCCTGCAGAGAGCCTGGTGCCTGCCCCCACTTCAGCCCTGGGGAAATCAGAGCCAGGTTCCTGGGGTGGCAGTTCCTCTTCCTGTGGGCTGAGGATGAGACAACCCCATGACAAGAAGGACCCAGCCTCCGAGCGGCCACACCCTGTGTGTCTCTCTGTCCTGCCAGCACTGAGGGCTCATCCCTCTGCAGAGCCCGGGGTCACCAGGAGGAGACGCCATGACCCCCACCCTCGCAGCCCTGCTCTGCCTAGGTGAGATTTCAAGATGGGGAGGGGGAGATCTGGGGCAAATGCCTCACAGGGAATTCTCTTCCAGGGCTGAGTCTGGGCCCCAGGACCCACGTGCAGGCAGGTGAGTCTGTCCCCAGCTGTCCCAGGTCCCTCGTCTTGGGATCCAGCCTCTGATTTCCATCTAGGGCCCTTCCCCAAACCCACCCTCTGGGCTGAGCCAGGCTCTGTGATCAGCTGGGGGAGCCCCGTGACCATCTGGTGTCAGGGGAGCCTGGAGGCCCAGGAGTACCGACTGGATAAAGAGGGAAGCCCAGAGCCCTGGGACAGAAATAACCCACTGGAACCCAAGAACAAGGCCAGATTCTCCATCCCATCCATAACAGAGCACCATGCGGGGAGATACCGCTGCCACTATTACAGCTCTGCAGGCTGGTCAGAGCCCAGCGACCCCCTGGAGCTGGTGATGACAGGTGAGAGGACACTCTGGGGTCCCAGCCCCAGGCCCATTTAACATGGTGCCTCTTTCTCTCCTAGGAGCCTATAGCAAACCCACCCTCTCAGCCCTGCCCAGCCCTGTGGTGGCCTCAGGGGGGAATATGACCCTCCAATGTGGCTCACAGAAGGGATATCACCATTTTGTTCTGATGAAGGAAGGAGAACACCAGCTCCCCCGGACCCTGGACTCACAGCAGCTCCACAGTGGGGGGTTCCAGGCCCTGTTCCCTGTGGGCCCCGTGAACCCCAGCCACAGGTGGAGGTTCACATGCTATTACTATTATATGAACACCCCCCGGGTGTGGTCCCACCCCAGTGACCCCCTGGAGATTCTGCCCTCAGGTGAGGGAGCCACGGCCTTGTCTAACACACTTCCCTCTCAGTCCTGGCTCCTCTTTCCCTCCAGGCGTGTCTAGGAAGCCCTCCCTCCTGACCCTGCAGGGCCCTGTCCTGGCCCCTGGGCAGAGCCTGACCCTCCAGTGTGGCTCTGATGTCGGCTACGACAGATTTGTTCTGTATAAGGAGGGGGAACGTGACTTCCTCCAGCGCCCTGGCCAGCAGCCCCAGGCTGGGCTCTCCCAGGCCAACTTCACCCTGGGCCCTGTGAGCCCCTCCCACGGGGGCCAGTACAGGTGCTATGGTGCACACAACCTCTCCTCCGAGTGGTCGGCCCCCAGCGACCCCCTGAACATCCTGATGGCAGGTGAGGAGCCCAGCGGGTTCAGTCAGGGACCCGGCAGCCCCTCACCCATCCTTCTTCTCTCCAGGACAGATCTATGACACCGTCTCCCTGTCAGCACAGCCGGGCCCCACAGTGGCCTCAGGAGAGAACGTGACCCTGCTGTGTCAGTCATGGTGGCAGTTTGACACTTTCCTTCTGACCAAAGAAGGGGCAGCCCATCCCCCACTGCGTCTGAGATCAATGTACGGAGCTCATAAGTACCAGGCTGAATTCCCCATGAGTCCTGTGACCTCAGCCCACGCGGGGACCTACAGGTGCTACGGCTCATACAGCTCCAACCCCCACCTGCTGTCTTTCCCCAGTGAGCCCCTGGAACTCATGGTCTCAGGTGAGGGCGCTGACCCCGTCCTCTCTGAGCTCCGCCCCTCACCCGCCTCCCGTGCTCCTTCCAGGACACTCTGGAGGCTCCAGCCTCCCACCCACAGGGCCGCCCTCCACACCTGGTGAGTCACTGAGGCCTCGTGGGGAGCGCGGCACCTCTGTGACCTCTTTGCCCACCATCCCCAGCCTCACACGCCAAGGATTACACAGTGGAGAATCTCATCCGCATGGGCATGGCAGGCTTGGTCCTGCTGTTCCTCGGGATTCTGTTATTTGAGGCTCAGCACAGCCAGAGAAACCCCCAAGATGCAGCCGGGAGGTGAACAGCGGAGAGGACAATGCACCCTTCAGCGTGGTGGAGCCTCAGGGACAGATCTGATGATCCCAGAAGGCTCTGGAGGACAATCTAGGACGTCCAGAGGGGGGTGAGATTTCAGGCCACACACTGTGGAAGGTAATCATGTCTGATCACAAATTTTGGGTCTCCACCTTACTTCCAATCTATGTTGTGAATGCCCAGTTGAGACCCACGGAAAAGAGCTCATGGGTGAGTGTGAAGTGCTTCTCTGTCTTAAGTTCCCAGAGATCCTTGCCTCTTGGAGGCCAGCAAACACTAACTCTTGAGGAATTCNNNNNNNNNNNNNNNNNNNNNNNNNNNNNNNNTTATGACATGGGAAAATTAAGAAGCATAAATAGGCCGGGCGCGGTGGCTCACGCCTATAATCTCAGCACTTTGGGAGGCTGATGCGGGCGGATCATGAGGTCAGGAGATCGAGACCATCCTGGCTAACACGGTGAAACCCCGTCTCTACTAAAAATACAAAAAAATTAGCCGGGCGTGGTGGCGAGTGCCTATAGTCCCAGCTACTCAGGAGGCTGAGGCAGGAGAATGGCATGAGCCCGGGAGGCAGAGCTTGCAGTGA